CCAGGGACACAAACACTGCGGAAGGCCAAGGCCGCAGGGTCCTCTGCCTAGGAAAACCAGAGACCTTTGTTCACTTGTTTATCTGCTGACCTTCCCTCCACTATTGTCCTATGACCCTGCCAAATCCCCCTCTGCGAGAAACACCCAAGAATGATCAATAAAAAAAAAATAAATAAATTAAAAAAAAAAAAGAAAAAAATTAACCTATCAAAATAAAATATCAGCAGTTGAAACTAACAATGTATTAATAACAATAATATTATGACCAAGTTGCGTCTACCCCAAGAATTCAAGAATGGTTTACCATTAGAAAGTTTATTGATGTAACTGATCTCATTAACAGATTAAAGGAGAATACCCATATGATCATCTTAATAGATGCACGAAAAGCATGCAATAAAATACCTATTTATTATAACTGCTAATATTTTGTGTTTTTCCTTAAAAATGCAGTGTTTTTAGGAATTAAAGTTCAGAGCAGCAAAAGTCAAACAAAAACCAAGTCTGAGCAATAGAGCTACTACAGTGCCCATCACAGTGTCTGCTCAGGTGACTTCTTAAGGTCATGTCCAGCTCTATGTTTCTGTGACCACAAATAGCATCTTTGGCAAGTCTAGTTTCAGTTGGTCTTTGTCCAGCTCCTGGATTCCTCCATGCAGGGCCTGAGAAGCCCTGAGGGATAAAAGATTAATCCGGTTCAGTGGACTCTGTGGTTCCTCAACTCCAAGTGCCCCCAGCATAAGTCGGACCTGCCTCTCACGCAATGGATCCCCTGGCGGCAACCCGAGACCGGTTCTCCTACCCGCATTCCGCCAAGTCTCTCGCTCTGCCCAGGACGCACAGATGAGAGCGCTCCGAAGACTGGTGGGTCTATCTTTCGGTCTTTCCTAATTTTCCCGTCCTCTGGGGAAAGGTCGGGGATACCTGAACCAAAGTGTGTGTGTGTGGGGGGGGGGGGGTGTAGGTGGGGCGTGCATAGATGTGCACAACCAAGGGCTTGGCCCTCCGGAGAACGCCCAGGGGCAGTGGCCTCCGAGGTTCTGGCGGCCGGCAGTGGCGACCGGCGCAGGGAATCGCGCAGGGTTGCGGCTGAGGTCAGACCAGCGAGAGACAGAGACCCGCAGACATTTAGTCCAGAGACTGTAGCAAAGGAGGGGGACGAGGGGCCAGAGCCGGAATTTCGGGGGAGGACTTGGGAGCGCGGCGACCAGAGTCGCTTGCTGGCACTTGCGAGGGCGAATGCAGGGGCTTGGCCGAGATGACCTTGGACCAGAGCTCCCTTCCGGCCTGCAGAGATGAGCTTGGGGCTTAGCCGAGTAAGGAGTGAGCGGCTTTTCAGCCTCAGTGCTGCGGCAGAGGCGGATGGAGGATGAACTGGAGCCGTCCTTACGGCCTCGGACGCAGGTGAGCTCCCAGCGGCGGCGACAAACCCCGCGTGGTCACTCTGTGTTCTCTCCTCTCTCCTCAGATTCAGGGCAGGATCCTGCTCCTGACCATCTGCGCTGCCGGCATTGGTGGGACTTTTCAGTTTGGCTATAACCTCTCTATCATCAATGCCCCGACCTTGGTATGTATCCTCTCTGGGTGGAGACTGTCCCTCCCAGAAGGCTGACTGGCATTTCTGTCCACAGCACATTCAGGAATTCACCAATGAGACATGGCAGGCGCGTACTGGAGAGCCACTGCCCGATCACCTAGTCCTGCTTATGTGGTCCCTCATCGTGTCTCTGTATCCCCTGGGAGGCCTCTTTGGAGCACTGCTTGCAGGTCCCTTGGCCATCACGCTGGGAAGGTAAGTGCTTCCTGCATACCCCCTGAATGCCCCCTCTCTTTCTGTGTGTTTCACTTCCCCCAAGGAAGAAGTCCCTCCTGGTGAATAACATCTTTGTGGTGTCAGCAGCAATCCTGTTTGGATTCAGCCGCAAAGCAGGCTCCTTTGAGATGATCATGCTGGGAAGACTGCTCGTGGGAGTCAATGCAGGTATGGGGTGGGGGCTTCTCATCCTGCCTCTCGGCTGACGTGCCTCTGCTGTGCACACGTCCAGGTGTGAGCATGAACATCCAGCCCATGTACCTGGGGGAGAGCGCCCCTAAGGAGCTCCGAGGAGCTGTGGCCATGAGCTCAGCCATCTTTACGGCTCTGGGGATCGTGATGGGACAGGTGGTCGGACTCAGGTAAGCACCCCTCCCCCACATGCATTGAGTATCATCTGGCCTGGCCTCTCCTCTGCCTCCTTAGGGAGCTCCTAGGTGGCCCTCAGGCCTGGCCCCTGCTGCTGGCCAGCTGCCTGGTGCCCGGGGCGCTCCAGCTCGCCTCCCTGCCTCTGCTCCCTGAAAGCCCGCGCTACCTCCTCATTGACTGTGGAGACACCGAGGCCTGCCTGGCAGGTGAGTCTCTGTCCTTGGGCTCCCAGACTGCCCGGGGAGCTCAGTACCCTCCTCCCTGGCTCAGCACTACGGCGGCTCCGGGGCTCCGGGGACTTGGCAGGGGAGCTGGAGGAGCTGGAGGAGGAGCGCGCTGCCTGCCAGGGCTGCCGTGCCCGGCGCCCATGGGAGCTGTTCCAGCATCGGGCCCTGAGGAGACAGGTGACAAGCCTCGTGGTTCTGGGCAGTGCCATGGAGCTCTGCGGGAATGACTCGGTGAGACCCCTGCCCCGCCGCACACCCTGGGCGGAGCCCAGGCCTGAAAGCCACCCTCTCCCAGGTGTACGCCTACGCCTCCTCCGTGTTCCGGAAGGCAGGAGTGCCGGAAGCGAAGATCCAGTACGCGATCATCGGGACTGGGAGCTGCGAGCTGCTCACGGCGGTTGTTAGTGTGAGTCTGGAGGGTGCCCTTCCTCCACCAGCGGAGCATCTTCACTGTGGCCCTGTGCCTGCAGGTAGCTGGGGTGGATGAGGGCTGGGGGGTCCAGGCCGGGCTGACTTCCACCTCACCCCCGCCCCGTCCACGGCAGAGCTCCTTCCCCTGGACACTCTACCTGGCCATGGCCTGCATCTTTGCCTTCATCCTCAGCTTTGGCATTGGCCCTGGTGAGTGGGCCCAAGGGGCTCTGGGCATCCATCAGCAGCCCCCTGTCCCTGCCCCTCCTTCTAGCCGGAGTGACGGGGATCCTGGCCACAGAGCTGTTTGACCAGATGGCCAGGCCTGCTGCCTGCATGGTCTGCGGGGCGCTCATGTGGATCATGCTCATCCTGGTCGGCCTGGGATTTCCCTTTATCATGGTAGGCCCGCCCCTCCCGCTGGGGGCCCTGCCCTTCTGTTTAGGGGTTGATGGAGACACACCAGGTCTTGGGGTCTTTTTTAATCCGCAGGAGGCCTTGTCCCACTTCCTCTATGTCCCTTTCCTTGGTGTCTGTGTCTGTGGGGCCATCTACACTGGCCTGTTCCTTCCTGAGACCAAAGGCAAGACCTTCCAAGAGATCTCCAAGGAATTACACAGACTCAACTTCCCCAGGCGGGCCCAGGGCCCCACGTGGAGGAGCCTGGAGGTTATCCAGTCAACAGAACTCTAGTCCCAAAGGGGTGGCCAGAGCCAAAGCCAGCTACTGTCCTGTCCTCTGCTTCCTGCCAGGGCCCTGGTCCTCACTCCCTCCTGCATTCCTCATTTAAGGAGTGTTTATTGAGCACCCTTTGTGTGCAGACATGGCTCCAGGTGCTTAGCAATCAATGGTGAGCGTGGTATTCCAGGCTAAAGGTAATTAACTGACAGAAAATCAGTAACAACATAATTACAGGCTGGTTGTGGCAGCTCATGACTGTAATCCCAGCACTTTGGGAGGCCAAGGTGGGAGGATCAATTGAGGCCAGAGTTTGAAACCAGCCTAGGTAACATAGTGAGACCCCCTATCTCTACAAAAAATTTTAAACATTAGCTGGGCATGGTGGTATGTGCTAACAGCTCTAGCTACTCAGGAGGCTGAGGCAGCAGGATCACTTGAGTCCAAGAGTTCAAGGTAGCAGTAAGCTACAATCACACCACTGCATGCCAGACTGGGTGACAGAGGGAGACTTCATCTCTTTAAAACATAATAATAATAATTACAGACTCAGGAAATGCAGTGAAAGAAAAATACAGGTTGGCCAGGTGAGGTGGCTGATGCCTGTAATCCCAGCACTTTGGGAGGCCAAGATGGGAAGATTGCTTTGAGACCAGAAGTTTGAGACCAGCCTGGGCCACATAGTAAGATCCTGTTTCTACCAAAAAAAAAAAAAAAAAAAATTAGCTGGGTGTGGTGGTACATGCCTGTGGTCCCAGCTACTCAGGAGGCTGAAATGGGAGGATCACTTGAGCCTGGGAGGTCGAGGCTGCAGTGAGTCCTAATTGAGCCACTGCACTCCAGCCTGGACAACAGAAAGAGACCATGTTTCAAAAAAAATAAATACAGGTTGTAGTGGGTATGGGTATGCATACCAGGAGGCCCGACCTCGTCTGAGAGGGGAGTGGTCAGAAAAGAATTTTCTGAGGAATTGATGTTTTTAATCAACTTTATTGAGGTATAATTTATACATAACCAACTGCATCCATTTTAAGTATATATTTGGCGAGTTTTGAGTTCTAAGTATAGTTTTGGTGAGTGTATACACTTGGGAAACACCACCGTGATCAAGATGGAACCTTTACCCTACCCCAAGGCACCCACATGCCCATTTGCTATCAGTAACCCACCCCAGTCCCAGACCTGGGGAACCACTGACCTGCTTTCTGCCTCAATTGGTCAGATTTGCCTTTTTTCAGAATCTGAAGTCATTCCGTACTGTATGTACACATTTGTGTCTGGCTTGGCTCCAGATAAAGTTTTTGGGATTC